CAGGGTCCAGGCAGGCTCCCGCCCTTCTTTCCCCGCCCTCTACTCCGCCTTCCTCCCTCGTCCACCCCTCCCGCCGCCCTGCTCCGGGGCGGTCCTAGCCGCTCACCGCAAGAAGAAAAGCCACCCGTTCGTCCCCCTCCCCTACCTCCCATCCTTTGCCCAGGAGCTGCCTTGGCAGTCACGCCCCTTCCTTCCGAGGAGCTTTCTGGCTGCCTAAACTGGTAGACCCCCTGAATTACTCCTCCATCTCCGCTCTCTTTCGCCTCCTCTTCTCTTAGTTCTCTCCGCCTCCCCCTCAACTACCACCACCTCCAGTCAGTCTCGCCTCCGGCTATCCGCTGCTCCACCCTCTGGCCCGGTATCCTGCCTGTCCGCTGCCACCAAGGAGAGCCCGGACGGAGCAGCGAGGAGGGGAGCAGCCGGGAGTTGGGGCTTCCCCCCTGCCCATCCCTGGCCGCTGGCCCGGGACCGAAGCCACTTGAGCGAGCAGAGAGTCGTCACCTTGTCTTCTTTGCCTTCAGGGGTAGGAGACGCGTGGTTACTTTTCGCGGGGAACTGGGGCAGGAATCCATGGTGGCATGAACTTGGTCGTGCCCTCGGCGTGAGTGAATCGATCTAGGCGCGTGTGGGAATGCCCGTGTGTTCTACTTTCTTTGCAGCTCGCCATGAGTTTTTTTGGATGTGCAGCAAGTTAAATCGGTTAGAGTGTGCGCTGCTTTCCCGTCCTACTTCGGTGAGGAGATGCTAGTGGGTACCACTACTAGATGGTACTTTTACTTCTTTACCTCCTGGGGTTCTTGTGGGTCTCTAGGTAATTAATCACATTGAGGAGCTAAAGACCCGAGGGAAGCTGAAATCTACATTTAGCCCAGCATGCATGTCAGTGCTTATCTCAGATAACTAGATAGGTTTCTGCTAAGTGCTTAGGCTTGGGGTGGGGACTCACACTCCCTGAGGCGGGAGCAGGAGGGGTAGGACCGTGAATTCTTGAAGTTTTAAAGTCTGTGTAATCTAAAACAAGGCTACTCTTTGAGATGTGTGGTGGTGGTGGTAGTGCTTGTGGTGGTAGTGATAGTGGTGGTGAGGAGGGAGTTGCCCCTATCTGCTTTAGAAGATCCAAAGATGTTAGTAAATAGTTTTGGGGGATCTTGAGGGTGTCTTGAGGGTCCAAGCCTGGGCCACTGCACATTGGTGCTTCAACAGTAAGATGGGCTTCATGGGTTTGTGAAAATGAAGAGAAAGAAAAGGGGGAGGGAAAATAACAGTCTTTAATAGACTGTGAGCAGTTCCTGGTAGATTGCCACTAATAATAATATAATAATTTGCATAAAGGGACTAAGTAGAATTAAATGAGCAAGGAAAGAGAAAGTTGGTGAGAAACAGCATTTTCAATCTCTAGTGTATGTTTTAGAACGAACTTTTCAACAACCTGGGATGTTTAGTGCATGAAGTTCTCCTCCCTCCCCGCCATGAAGAGTGGACGTTGGGAGGCAGTTTAAAACTTTTATGAATATAACCCTCTTCTCCCATTCAGAGAAGAAGATAATTAGTCACCATAATCTTCAATGATGAAGGGCTAAGGATATTTAAGTCTCCTTGAGCTAGGCTTTGTGAAAAGTTCTTTCTCAGGCCAGCCTTTGTGAAGCCTTCTCAGTTAGACCTTTCAGCACCCTCATTTAGTAGCTAAGAATAGTTTGAAATGCCATTTTGGATGTGGTATACATTTTCATCCATCTCCCACCTATCTTCAATTGGACAAGTGCGTCAAGCCTGTAAGTGATGGTGTTCAAAGACTTATTACTGAGATGTCCTTAACCCATTGCTTATTTGGGAACACATTATTAACATACATTTTAAAATAACTTTGGTTGATTTTAATGAGTGAAAGGAAAGTAGGAAGGTAGAGAAGGGCGACAATTTTAAAGGCTATCCTGTTTCAGATCAGCTGGGAGGGAAAAGCTGGCCTGACCAAACTACATTTTATAACTGGCCTGGGACATTTTAACAGCCAGGTGGTTGTAGAGTAGTTGCCTCTATTTACAGATGATAACTAAGGTTCCAACTATTCTGTATGGGTTTATCCGGCGTCATTGACAGACACTTTCTGGCACTACATCATACTTCATTTTAAATTACTTCTTTCCTTGGAAAAGTTCGTGGCTTTGTAAAATTGTAAGTGCTTTTTCTACCTTCACAGTCTAGATGTGAAGTAAACCTCTGACCACAATTGTATGTGGAGTCACTTTTACATGAAATTTGTGGATCTGTTTACCTATTTAAAAGATTTTAGAAAGGGAATTTTAATAATTCATAGTCAATGCAGTTTTGGATTTGGAAATTAAAATTTCATTTCTGGTTTATGAAGTTTGATTTATTAGACTAATTCCCAACAAGGACATTTGTAGAGTTGCTTTTTCTTTCTGAGGTTTTGTAAAGACTGCATCAGACTCTAGAATGCTTTAAGAATAGCCTAATCAGAAGGCAGGGGGATGGATACTATGACCTTGAGGTCCCATTGAGTGCCAGAATTCTAAGTGGGTACATCTGCTTCTGTGCCTCTCCCAAGAGCCCTCTCCCAGGGCCTGCGCCTTCTTTAAAAGGGTGTCTTTGTAATTAAGCGGCCCTTCTTCCCCATCCCCCTTTCTTCCTTTGATCCAGCTTTTTAAGGCCTTTTTTTCCATTTGGAGACAAGAGGGGTTTCTCACACTTTCCTGTTCCCCTCTTAACGCTTCTTTTCCTTTACCCCAGAAAAGTCCCCTGAAGTTCTCAGGATGGTTAGAAGTTGTTTTGTTTTGTTTGGGGCGTGGGGGTGGAGTGGGGGAGTTGTTACCAATGAGGAGGAATAGAGGATATATTCCCTCTTGGGAAATGCTTGTGACCAGGTAGCCTCCTCCATGGAGACTGAGCATTTGGAATGCATGAGAACAGTCTATTCTTGGGGACTGTCTGGTAGAAATTGTCCTTTGCACCCATTAAGCCCAGCTTAAACACTGAAAGGGGTGGGGAGAGGTGTGTGTGGTCGTACTGGAGCCTTTTAGGATGGTAAATGGGTAAATGTTTCCAAATCTCCTATTACATCATCTCTTTCTCCCATGGATTCAGTAGGTTTAGTGATCTGCTTGACAAGTTAATTAGCTGGGGACTAAACCAATTTGTTTAGAATTGTGATCCATTGATTTCCTGTCCCCAGGAATTTTTGTTGGTGTTTTACTATGATGTGTTGTCTTTAGTCTTACTTACTTTTCCCTCCTTGCTGCCTTTTGTGGACTTTGGTCCAAATTCTAGGGTTCCACCCCCAAGTCAAAGGTTAGAATTTTGTCCCAGGAACTAAGGGGGTATTAAACAGGCTGGCCATACTGCATTACTCTCCTCCATGGTGGGCTTCTGACCCCTTTTAACCCAGAGAAAGGAGGGAAGTCGCCCCTTCCACACACAACACACACAATCTGAACAAAAAAAAAGAAAAAGAAAAAGAAAGAAAGAAAATAGGAGGTCATTTGCTTTATAAAAGAATCCACAACAGGTTTTCTTTGTAAGTACTAGCTTTCCTAGTTAGTGCCTTTAAACTATGACTTGATATATAAAAATTCACTCTAACTGGGCCTTCTCGGAAGCATATTTATTGCATAAAGGAATACATAAGAATTTGTAATGATTATCGCTTAAATTAAGTGAGGCCATTATTTGGCCTTTGAAATCTTTTTGTTATATGGAATGGAGTTAGTTAATTGTCTAAATCATTCTGGCTTGTAATAATGCTGGCCACGTTAGCTCTGGCCTACAACTGCTTGCAGAAGAAAGCTAGTATTACTTTTTGAAAATAAATCAGACTTTATAGATTTTGAACAATTCTAAGGATGAGACTATCCACCCCATATAGGTAAAATGTTTTATTTCCAGCTACTGTATTTGACTAACCCAGGGATCCAGAAAGTTATTTCTAGTAAATAATGGCGACTGATGCCACTTTAACCTAAGAATCTGCAATAAGATTTCCTAGTGAGCCTATTGGTGAGAAGGACCTGGGCTCTAGGCCCAACTGTAACTCGGTTTACTACCTCTGTTAAGTTTTTTTTTTTCCACTGTAAATTATGGGTTTGGACAGGGTAATTTTGAGAGCCAGTTCTTATACGTTTATGGTTTTCTTTCTAGGCCTCAATATCTAGTATGAATGTGAATGATTGCTACTAGAATGAAGTGCAACAGTTGTTAGAAATTCAATCATCTAGTCATCATGTTAAAGAAAAAAAGATCCTGTAAGGATATATGAATATAGATGCATTATGTTTTACATTTTAACAACCCAAAATTAAGAAGCTAAGACTCTGTCCAAAACTTCAAGAATTCCATCATCCTAAGAGATCACCTGCTTTCATTTTTTCTAGTTCCTTTCAAGTCCTGGTTCCTGTACTAACATGAGTTTTAGATAATTGGAGCCACAGATATATACAATGTTGCTTTTCAATAAGAGCCCACCCAAGACTTAACTTTGTGAACCCATGTGGAGGAACTAAGTCAGAATCTGACCGAGGACACATGAAGACTCCCATATATTTTGTTTCTCAAATGCCAGGAGAGGCTAATGGATATAATAAGTAATCCCTAAACACTCTCTGTGATTCAGGAGTTGTTCATGTATCTAGCAAGGCTGTTAATTTAATTCCTTTGACCTCCTGTTATCCCTCCCCCATTCTTGTTAACAACAACAACAACAAAACTAGGGTCCACTGTTTACTTTGTGTAAATCATTGGCAATGATTTTTAAGTCACTGTATGGTGAAATCCCATCAAGTGAGTATAAATTTGAGTGGAATATGAAATCTCCAGAATGAGAAAGGAGAAGCAGGAAAGCACAAATATACTTGTTTTGTAGCATGGAAAATAATATGTTTAAATTAGACTAAAAGATAGCAAAGAAACTAAGGATTTTAGACAGTTAAATAAAAGACAAGAAGTGCAGCAGCAGAATGGCCCACACATAATGGGTTCTTCATCTGAGGTCTTCACCATGTAGTCAAATTTCATAGTTCTTTAATTTTCCTTTGATAACAAAGGTGTGGTATACATGTGATCTCTAAGATTTGATGGATTAGCCAGGCATGGTAGCTCACACCTGTAATCCCAGCGATTTGGGAGGCAGAGGCGGGCGGATCACCTAAGGTCAGGAGTTCAAGACCAGCCTGACCAACATGGTGAAACCCCTGTCTCTACTAAAAATACAGAATTACCTGGGTATGGTGGCGCATGCCTGTAATCCCAGCTACTCAGGAAACTGAGGAATAAATTGCTTGAACCTGGGAGGCGGAGGTTGCAGTAAGCCAAGATCACGCCATTGCACTCCAGCCTGGGCAACAAGAGCAAAACTCCGTCTCAAAAAAAAAAAAAAAAGATTTGATGGATTCATTCCTGGAAACCAGTGGCTCATCATAAATTAGATTAAATTTCTCTAACTGGAATAGAAAGTGTGGTATGGGTTTTTAGTATTTAGAAAGTAGCAAATGAGGAACAGGAACTTTTTTTTTTTTGTAATATATGATCCTGGAGAAAATGCAAATGGGTGTATTTGCCAATGTTTCCTAAGGCAATTCTTGAAAATCTACTCTTTTAAGTCTGTGGGCTTGCCTTGACATTTGTAAAGGCACTTTCACTCTTGCCCTAACTCCATGAAATATCATTAGCCTGTGTGACTTGAAGCCAGGATCTGGTTTTCTCTGCCCAGCCCCTCTCTGTCTTACCATGTGACCAAGGGTAAATGAATTAGCTGCTCTAAGCTTCAGTTACCCTTCTGGGAAGCAAGGATATTAATAATCACAGAGGTGTTTCGGCATGCTTCATATTGGGCACATGCTTTGAGGTCATTGGATGAAAGGTGTTTGCATGATGGCAGAGCAGGCTTATTATAGGGTCTTGAGCAGGTGTTCCTTTTTAATGAGCTTTGCTCTCTTATAACATACAGTGCCCTTTGGTGCCCCATTGCCTTACTGACTGTAATTACCATTAACCCAACATTTGTATTATTGGCCCTCTCGGCTTTTTGGAAAAAAAATTAAACAGTTTTGTACTGTGTGGTAAGTTGAGGTACAAATAAGAGGACTCTAGCATCTTACAGGGTGGTGAAAAATAGCTTCAAAAAGAAACGTTAGTTGAAAAGGGCTATAGAGATCAGTGAGTTATTCAAAGCTCCTCCAAAAGATGAAAAAGAATAAAGCAAACTTCTGTGTGTGTGCGCATGCACGTTTTAAGGGAGAAAGTTTTCAGTAATATTTGCTTGTGACACATACTGATGATAGCCAGTAACTGAAACCCAGCCATTGTAGTGTTTTATACACAGCTGGATTTTATTAATGATGGAATATTTATGCTTGCTGTACAATTCGTGGCTCATTTCCATGTGTATGTCAGAACTTAAATACCCCCAAAAGAAACATTAAGATAACATGAAATATAAATGTGGCCAAGCTAGAAAGGGTGGATTTGGTGGAGAGTCTCCCTTCTTCTTATTGGTGTCACATCAGATCACAATAACTGTGCCGCCCCCCTATCAACCTTAGGCATTGATACTGATCTTTTTTTCCCCTTATATATACCCCATAGCAAACTTCACATTTCAATCTTTTTGATATGGACAAACGATCTGCTCTCCTCTTTATAATGCAGATAAAACTGATGTATGTGTTTTTTAAGAGCATATTTTCCCTGCACATGCTTCTCATTATCCGAGAGGCCTGGACTCAATCAGTAAAGGAGCAGAGAAACCACATAATTGAAAGGAGAATGACGGTGGTGCATACTTGGAATATTTGTGGGAAGGGGATTGCTGACATCAGAAAATGTAGTGGCCTGAGTGTTAACAGCATTGAAGAGAAATCAGCTTTCTGTGTTTCTGTGTATTGAAAATTATTTTTAAGGGAATAAAAATATGGGCCAGGTTTGACATCCTTTTATGAAGTTGCCCTGGAAACTTTGATGAAGATTGTTAAAGAATAGCTCAATTAAAACCTTCCCCATTAGGAAGCTAATTAGTACATCCCTTACTCATTTTGGTTGTTTTCAAGGGGCATGTATTTGCATTGAATTAGTGACATTTGTTCCATGTGATAGCAAACTAAGATAAAAATCACAGATGGGGAAAATTATTTAGATTGCCTGTTTTGAAGAAACCTAATTCCTCTTTATTACATTTAGATTTTCAGTTCAGAGTTTTGTTTTACTATGTTTATATACAATGATCACATTTTAGTGTGGTAGCCAGTTTTGCTTTCTGGATCATGGGCTATAAACCAAAGCTTATTTGAATTTCCCGTATGAATTAGGGAAATAGAACAAATGACAACAAACCATTTTATTAAGGTAAGATTTCATTTTTTTCTTCTACAATTAGTAATTAATCACATCTGCCTTTATTTCCCCACAGAGCTGCTAAGAAGGACAAATAAGATAGCAGAGTGAAAGAGCTTTTGTCTCCTTAGAAGGAAGGCTGAGAAACTAAAGGTAATAATAACATTATTATTATTGTTATTCCATTCTCCCTCCCTCCCTCTCCTGAACATTTCAGAGTGACCAGTGGTTGGACTCTTGGCGGCGCTTACCCTGAACCTGAGTGTTAGGGGAGAGGGAATCTGCCGTTGCGGTTTCTGGAGCTGCTCATAAGCAAGAATTCCCTATCCTGATCAAGGCTTTAAGCCTAAAAGAAAGCAGAAATAGGTATGGAATATTTCTGTGTGTGTGTGTGTGTGTGGGTGTTAAGCTTCCTGTTTCCCCTTCCCAGGTCAAGGGCAGCCCAGGTGCCCAATTTCTCTCTCTCTTCACAAGGCACCACCAGCAATAGAGATGAGAAATTCTGAAGAACAGCCAAGTGGAGGGACCACGGTATTGCAGCGTTTGCTACAAGAGCAGCTTCGCTATGGCAATCCTAGTGAGAATCGCAGCCTGCTTGCCATACACCAGCAAGCCACAGGGAATGGCCCTCCTTTCCCCAGTGGCAGTGGGAACCCGGGCCCTCAGAGTGATGTGTTGAGTCCCCAAGACCACCACCAACAGCTTGTGGCTCATGCTGCTCGACAAGAACCCCAGGGGCAGGAAATCCAGTCAGAAAACCTCATCATGGAGAAGCAGCTGTCTCCTCGAATGCAAAATAATGAAGAACTCCCGACCTATGAAGAAGCCAAGGTCCAGTCCCAGTACTTTCGGGGCCAACAGCATGCCAGTGTTGGAGCTGCCTTCTATGTCACTGGAGTCACCAACCAGAAGATGAGGACTGAGGGACGCCCATCAGTTCAGCGGCTCAATCCTGGAAAGATGCACCAAGATGAGGGACTCAGAGACCTTAAGCAAGGGCATGTCCGTTCCTTGAGTGAACGACTAATGCAGATGTCACTGGCCACCAGTGGAGTTAAGGCCCATCCACCTGTTACCAGTGCTCCCCTCTCCCCACCACAACCCAATGACCTCTACAAGAATCCCACAAGTTCCAGTGAATTCTACAAGGCCCAAGGGCCACTTCCTAACCAGCATAGCCTGAAGGGCATGGAACACCGAGGCCCCCCACCAGAATATCCCTTCAAGGGCATGCCACCCCAATCTGTAGTGTGCAAGCCCCAAGAGCCAGGGCACTTCTATAGTGAGCATCGCCTGAACCAGCCAGGGAGAACAGAGGGGCAACTGATGAGGTATCAGCATCCCCCTGAGTATGGAGCAGCCAGGTAAGAGAGTTCTGTTTCTGTCATTTCCTGACATTAACCCGCACCTGCCCTTCATGTTTTACAGGCCAGCGCAGGACATCTCATTGCCATTGTCAGCCAGGAACTCGCAGCCTCACAGCCCTACTTCTTCTCTGACCTCTGGGGGGTCCTTGCCCTTGCTACAATCTCCACCATCCACTAGATTGTCTCCTGCCCGACACCCCTTGGTCCCAAACCAGGGAGACCATTCAGCTCACCTGCCTAGGCCGCAGCAGCATTTCCTTCCTAATCAGGCTCACCAGGGGGATCATTACCGTCTCTCCCAACCTGGCCTGAGTCAGCAGCAGCAGCAACAGCAGCAGCAGCACCATCATCACCATCACCACCAACAACAGCAGCAGCAGCAGCCACAGCAGCAGCCAGGAGAAGCCTATTCAGCTATGCCTCGGGCTCAGCCATCCTCTGCTTCTTATCAGCCAGTGCCAGCAGACCCTTTTGCCATTGTTTCCAGAGCCCAGCAGATGGTTGAGATCCTCTCAGACGAGAACCGGAACTTGAGGCAAGAGTTGGAAGGATGCTATGAGAAGGTGGCAAGACTGCAGAAGGTGAGGCTTCCGTTTTGGGATATTAGGGTCTCCATCACCACCATTGTCTTTTTTTGTTGTTAAGGTGGAGACAGAAATCCAGCGCGTCTCGGAGGCATATGAGAACCTCGTGAAGTCATCCTCCAAAAGAGAGGCCCTAGAGAAAGCCATGAGAAACAAGCTAGAGGGCGAGATTCGGAGGATGCATGATTTCAACAGGGATCTGAGAGGTGAGGGAACCAACAGACTTGTCTTTGTACTTGAGACCCTGTTGATTGTCTCCAAATTTCACAGAGCGTCTAGAGACTGCCAACAAGCAGCTTGCAGAGAAGGAATATGAGGGGTCAGAGGACACCAGAAAAACCATCTCGCAGCTCTTTGCAAAAAGTAAGTCTGCAAGCTGCAGAAACAGGTATTAAGCTGGCAGTGTTGATGTTTAATGTCCTGACAGATAAAGAAAGCCAGCGTGAGAAGGAGAAGCTGGAAGCGGAGCTGGCCACTGCCCGTTCTACCAATGAGGACCAAAGACGACACATCGAAATCCGAGATCAGGCCCTGAGTAATGCCCAGGCCAAGGTGGTAAAGCTGGAAGAAGAGGTATGGTTTCCTCAGGTAGCATATGAGCCTGGCACCTTGCAAATTACCCAACATGGATTTCCAGCTGAAAAAGAAGCAAGTGTACGTTGACAAGGTGGAGAAGATGCAGCAGGCCCTTGTACAGCTCCAGGCAGCATGTGAAAAACGTGAGCAGCTAGAGCACCGTCTCCGGACACGACTGGAGAGGGAACTGGAATCCCTGAGAATCCAGCAGGTATGGAGAACTTAAAGGAAGAAAGGGAAAAAAACTTGAGGGTTCTCTGCATCTGCCCCAACAGCGTCAGGGCAACTGTCAGCCCACCAACGTTTCAGAATACAATGCTGCTGCACTGATGGAGCTCCTTCGGGAGAAAGAGGAGAGGATTCTGGCTCTGGAAGCTGATATGACAAAGTGGGAGCAGAAATATTTGGAGGAGAATGTGATGAGACATTTTGCTCTGGATGCTGCTGCAACTGTGGCTGCTCAGAGGTAAGTAGGTAGCTGGTAGGGCATGAGTGGGATCCCATCTCATCACTTCCATTTTCCTCCCCAGGGACACAACAGTCATCAGTCACTCTCCTAACACCAGCTATGACACAGCTCTAGAAGCTCGCATCCAGAAAGAGGAGGAAGAAATCTTGATGGCCAATAAGCGTTGCCTTGACATGGAGGGCAGGTAAAATGTTGTTCTGGACCCTGAGGAATCTGGTCTTTATATGTTCTTTGCCTTTGGCTCCTAGGATTAAGACCCTCCATGCCCAGATTATTGAGAAGGATGCCATGATCAAAGTACTCCAGCAGCGTTCCCGGAAGGAGCCGAGCAAGACAGAGCAGCTGTCGTGCATGCGGCCAGCGAAGTCTCTGATGTCCATTTCCAATGCTGGATCAGGCTTGCTCTCCCACTCATCCACCCTGACTGGCTCCCCCATCATGGAAGAAAAGCGAGACGACAAGAGCTGGAAGGGGAGCCTAGGTAATGACAGTAAATAAGGAAGATTATAGTCATTTTCTAACATCTGTTCCTCTTTCATTTGTAGGCATTCTCCTGGGTGGAGACTACCGTGCTGAATATGTCCCTTCCACACCCTCGCCTGTGCCACCCTCGACTCCCCTGCTCTCGGCTCACTCCAAGACAGGCAGCCGAGACTGCAGTACCCAAACTGAACGTGGGACGGAATCGAACAAAACTGCAGCTGTTGCTCCCATCTCTGTTCCTGCTCCAGTTGCTGCTGCCGCCACTGCTGCCGCCATCACTGCCACTGCTGCCACCATCACCACCACCATGGTAGCTGCTGCTCCAGTTGCTGTTGCTGCTGCTGCTGCTCCAGCTGCTGCTGCTGCCCCGTCTCCAGCCACTGCCGCTGCTACTGCTGCTGCTGTTTCTCCAGCTGCTGCTGGTCAGATTCCAGCTGCTGCCTCTGTTGCCTCAGCTGCTGCCGTTGCTCCTTCTGCTGCTGCTGCTGCTGCTGTTCAGGTTGCTCCAGCTGCTCCGGCTCCAGTTCCAGCTCCGGCTCTGGTTCCGGTTCCAGCTCCAGCAGCGGCTCAGGCTTCTGCTCCTGCTCAGACTCAGGCACCAACTTCAGCTCCGGCTGTGGCTCCAACTCCAGCTCCAACTCCAACTCCAGCTGTGGCTCAGGCTGAGGTTCCTGCAAGTCCAGCTACCGGTCCTGGACCACATCGTTTGTCTATACCAAGTTTGACCTGCAATCCAGACAAAACAGGTAATTATTCCCTTTAGCAGGTAGGTTTTGGTCTAAGTGTTTTCTAACCCTTATTTCCATTTAGATGGGCCTGTGTTCCACTCCAATACTCTGGAAAGAAAAACTCCCATTCAGATCCTGGGACAAGAGCCTGATGCAGAGATGGTGGAATATCTCATCTAAACGGCCAAATCAAGAGCTGCAGATTATCAGCAAAAATGCTTTTAATCATTTTCCCCCTTTTATTGGTTCTTGTTTTGAGGGTGAGGACAAGGGTTGTGGGGAGGGGATGTTTTTTAACAGGACTTTTTATTGGAACAATGTACTACTTGAGTAATACCATGTGAACACCAGTCTATTTTGGTATGCTTAGGGAGTACCTCTAAAGACAGATTAATCAGAATGTGCTCTAAAGCTTATTGTTTGAATTTATACGAATACTGGGACTGTTAACAGGTGGCTATACATCGACGTTTTCAATGTGCTTAAATTTGTTTAAATTTTCCATATTCTAGATCATTTTTTATTGAAGAGCACAGTATGTGTGGAAGACAGTGTATAACACGTAGTTTGGAAGTGGGAAGCTAGAGAGAATTGAGTGTGTGCTGTTTTGTATAGTTACTATCCTGTGCAGCAGCTGGAGAAAGCACTCACCTCAGGCTTACAAAAGGGAATAGTTTCAGGAGCTATGTAAGCTGGAAAAAAGGTAGGGAGTTTTGGGGTGCAGAAGGGTACTGGAGCTAATTTTTTCTTCCAGTTTCCCAGCTACCCTGCCCCAGGGAATTGTGTTTGTCTTCATTTCAGTGGTGCTTTGGAAATGGATTCTTTTGGTTCCCTCCTGGAGGTTCATACATTCATATATATGCTCTGGAGTAATTTATGCATTTGGATAATTAATATATTGCTTTCAGATGCTGGGAGAGTACATTAACTGAGTGATGCGCAACTTCCTCTCTCTTAGGGAATTAGACCATCAGAGGCCTTGATGGAGAGTTGCATGGGGTGCTATATGCAGACTTCCATGGTTTGTGTGTAGCCATGAACACAGCTTGCTTGCATTTAGTAAGACCAATCAGCTTAGTGTTTATTTCTTCTACAGCACAGATTCACTGGCTGGGTCTCCAGTCTCAAATTGCCAATCATTTGCAAAGTGAGGAAGGATCTTTGTTGACAGGTTGAATGCTTTGAATTTCTGGTGACTACTTTGAAATAACTTGTTTTGTTTGTCAAATTCTAAGCATATGTCTTAAAAGGCATTTTTGACTATCACCTCCAAGGGAATAGCTTGAGAAACCCAAAGTACTATGCTGCAGTCGGGGGAGAGGTGGATTGCAGCAGTATCCTCAACTACCTCTTCTCACTGTCAGTGACACCATCTTGGAATACCTTTGGGAAGCAGCAGGAAATGTGCATGTGGGTAGAGATCAAAGGAGGCAATGGCTCCAAGCCTTGCCATAGGGCTGCCTCCAAGGACACAGAAGGATGCCAGTTGCCACAGGTCCCTGCCCTGTGTCACCTGTCTGCCCTTCATTAAGGTGAGAAATCTGCAGATAGCATCATTAAGATCAGTTTTAAGGGGTATAGGGAGGGTGAGGGAAGTGGGGGGTGTTAGGTAAGGGTTGGGGGTAGAGGTTTTGGGATGTCTTAGTTAGAAACCAGATTAATAGAAGAGTAGGCCTGATATATTACATCATGAGCCATAGTGGTGGGAAAGAACTTTAGCAATATAGCCCTACCTCCTCATTTTAGTGATGAGGAATCTGAGAACTGGAGAGGTTCAGTGACTTTTTGAAAGTCATACAACACAGCTAACCATTATGCCAATCACCATGCTTATTTTGGGAAACTCTTTATCTTTTTTAAATTCCATTTTATGAAAAGGCATCTTCATGGTCCAGGGAATATGTATCTTGTAAAATGTACCTGGTTGGAGTAGCTTGTCCAGTCTTGACAAACTACTGAATTTCTGTCTTGCCTCTCCTTCAGTGCCTTTTAAAAGGTTTTCCCTTTTCTGATCTGCATTTCAACATAGAGTCACATAAATGTCCCCCTGAGAAACCAATCCCACTTCTTTCTAGGAGATTGGGTATCTTAGATAATCTTTTGGGGTTCCTCTGTGAGTATAGGAATGGTATCCTTCCTAATTATCTTCCAAAGGAATTATTTTGTGTGTGTGCCTGTGTGTGTGTAGAGACATAAAGGAGGGTGATGTGATTTTCAGCTAGTCCTTTCACATTTTCAATAATGAGGTAATCATGTTACATACACATTAGTCCTCAGTTATAAAGTGAATCTCAGATAGAAATTAAAAGTGCAGTTGTGTTAAGACTCTTTCATACTACCCTTTAGTCATAAGGAGAAAAAAACACTCAAATAGTAGAAGCAGCAAGTAGCAAACTTCAGGAGAGCTACTTTCTATCCAAATAATTTAAAAAACACTTTTCACCTACTCCTTTCATGGTTATAACACATTGGCAGACTTTTTGCTGGCTCTGGGAGCCATGATTTTAATCACATTCTGCAAGGTGACAAATGTCATACATTCCACATTGTGTGGTAGCCATCTCTTTAGACTCATGTGTTTTGGGGAAAGGAAGAAGTTCTTGGCTGAGTACTATTTTGAACTTTCCAGAACCCTCTCACACCAGAGACAGTTCTTCTCTGTTCAGTTTCCAATCCCCGATAATTTGCTAAAATAACATTGTACATCCAAGAGAGGGAAGAAGAGTATGTCAGTATATTATGCAGAAGATAGATACAGCCTTTTCAGAAGATCTCCACTAGTTTTTGTTCCAAAAATTCAAGTTTATGGGAGAAATCTCAATTAGCCACCTTTTCACAGTTGTGTGGATATAACATTTGGGGGATCTTTCTGGACTCCTACCTATCTGTGCATTTTACCGGCACCTCAGGAAAGGAGGGTGACCAGGTTGTCTTAGCTTGTACTGCTTGGTGATCTCTGAGGACCTTCTAATTCAGTTGTACCCCAGTGTTCCATGTATAGAAAAACTTCATTAGAACAAACTTTACTTGATATGAAACTCCTATTAACAGTCTTTTTTTGAAATAAAAAGTAGCTTGAGCTTTCTTTTAAAATCATGTATCTTGATTGTTGATTTAATGAAGGATTTCCTTTTAATGCTGCTTTTGAGCTTCAAGGTAATAGGACAGCAGGAACCTAAAATATCTGCCATCATCTGCCATAGGAAAGATACCCAGAGACCCATCATGTTCTCTTTTTGTTGTTACACTGTTGGGTGGGTATAACAATTGGAAAATGAACAAACTGATTGATTGTGCAAACTACTTTTTATGACAAGCCTAAACCCTCATAATGCGGCAGCTTAAAGTGTATACATATGCACTAACTTTGATCAATTATATTCTCATATCTGTTAGCTACACAGTCTCCTATTATCTCAATTGCTTATGTGCATATGGAATATGTTACTTAAAACGTGTGCATTCTTACTGAAAATGTTTTCAAAGGAAGGTATCAGCTGTGGGCTAATTGCCACCAATTTCAGCCTGCCACGATTCTTGGAAATATGTCTTCCAAGTGCCATCCATCATCAGTAGGACAAGTGTCGGGAGTTTGTTTATTTTTTTCCAGTAGCAACGATGGGTTACATGGAGCCATGAAACCTCCTTCTGGCCTCCCTTGTGATTAATGGCATGTGTTTGTAAAATGGATAGCTGGGGTTGGCAGATGGCTAGAGAAGAATCGCCTTTGGTTTAAAATGTATGTGGTCCCCTAATGATTGTGACCCCATTCTGTAATCAACTGAGCTAGTTCCAATAAAGTTAAGCAGGTTTAAATCCACTTTGTGCCTATCTTTTCACTGACAATAAAGTTAGCTATTTTAAAATGCAGTACCGTGTGGAAAATGCTTTGGTGTTTACCC